TGAGAGAGTGTGATGGAGGACAGAGCAAGGAAGTACGGAGGAGAAGGAGACAGTATTGTGAAGAGCCAGGGAAGGGCAATCTGAGTGTGTCTTTTTGAGGCAGCCACATTGACTTTTCATTTTCTCGAATTCTCCAAACTCATTTCTGCCTGTAACTTTCTATTCCTTTTTCTTGTGCTGCCCACCCTCTCCCTTGCTCTTCTATAGCTGGTATCTTCCCATGTCTCAGCTCAAACGCAACTGTCTCCTCAAAGACACCCTCCCTAACCACCTGTCTACTGGGCTCATCACCCTTGACACTTCCTATCACATCCTGACATTTTGTTTAGTACCACAACCTGAAATGATCTTGTTTATGCTTCTATGAAATTGCCTTGACAATTGCTATCTTTCAATGCTGAGAAAAGTGTCCCTATGACAAATATATGACCCACAATTAGTGATCAATAGATATTTATTAAATGAATGAATGACTGAAGGTCAAGAGTTAAAGCATTTGGGAGATGTCTCAAGTCATGGTTTGAATAAATGTAAATGAAGTCTAGGAAGAACCACACTCTATTTGTCTGGTTTCTCTGAGAAGGAAGATGGGGTTAATGGATGTGGGATTTATACTCTTGCGCCGTCTCGGGCATGGGGCAACCTGAGTTTTGGTTCCAGCTCCTTTGAGAATCTACAGCTATGGACCATCTGACCGGGTAAATGGCCACAAACTTTTGCTTATAACTTAAGGGGGTTCGTGGACCTCCTGAAGAGGTCAAAGGACCACAGGTTAAAAATTCCTGTAGAGATAAGAGATTTCCACAGCAACACTGGGAGGCAGGAGGCAGGTGTTCAATGAGATAATGCACGAAGCATCTTTAAAGAACTAGGCCTGGCGAAGTGTGGCTTTGGGGAGAGGTGGTGTCCGAAGAATCCTTGGAAACCAAATTCTTTTGCACCTAGCAGCTGGGGCGGTGGTTGCTATTGACGCTTGCCTCCTCCAATCATCGCGCGGCTTGCTAGGCTGTGCGGCTCCGTGGTTACCGTGGCAACGGACGGCAACAGCTCGGGCGGCGCATGGAGAGTGCGGGCGGCTTCAAGCTGGGTATGGAGCCCCTCAGCGGCGGCGGGGTCTGTGAGTTGGACGCGGGGTCTTGGCGGGGAATGGAGGTAGAATAAACGTGGGACCCGGAGTGCACCAAGGTCAGAGGTCCTCGCAGAGATTGTGGGGTCAATTTGTTCTAAGACATTTTTGTTTCACTCTTAGGTGAGAAAAAAAAATTACTAAAAATGACAAGTAGAAGACTTGAGGAGTCCATGGGGGCTGTTCAGATGGGATTGGTCAATATGTTCAAAGGATTTCAAAGCAAGGTTTTGCCACCCCTGAGTCCAAAGGTGGTTACAGAAGAAGAAGTAAACCGAATGGTAATGTATCCGGGAATTAATATGTAAAATACGAATCTTTGGTTCTTATTGTTTTACATTCTAGCTTACACCCTCAGAGTTCCTGAAGGAAATGTCCCTGACCACCGAGCAGAGACTGGCAAAAACACGTTTGATGTGCCGACCACAGATCATCGAACTCTTAGATATGGGGGAAACAACACATCAGAAGGTAGCTGCTCTCTGTCGTACTTACATATAAAGACTATAACAATAATTTACTCTTTCAACTGAAGTTTTCAGGAATTGACCTGGATCAGGCATTATTCCAGCCCTTTCCATCAGAAATTATATTTCAGAACTACACTCCCTGTGAAGTCTATGAAGTTCCACTGATTTTGAGGAACAATGACAAAGTGAGTATGTTCACTGGGGTGGGTGAACTGTTCACGATGTTCATCATCATGTGTTTCCCTGCAGATTCCAAGGTTGGTGAAAGTTGTGGAAGAAAGTTCGCCTTACTTTAAAGTAATCAGCCCCAAAGATATTGGCCACAAAGTGGCTCCTGGAGTGCCTTCCATATTCCGAATCCTCTTTACTCCAGAGGAGAACAAGGTAATACCAGGAATGGCAAGAAATTGGACACTCCACAAATAATGATCATACCCTTCCCTTGTAGGATTACGCCCATACGTTGACCTGTGTTACTGAAAGAGAAAAGTTTATTGTACCCATCAAAGCTAGAGGGGCACGAGCCATTCTCGATTTTCCTGACAAGCTGAATTTTTCCACTTGTCCTGTCAAATACAGCACCCAGAAGATTCTGCTGGTACGAAACATTGGCAACAAAAATGCTGTATTTCACATCAAAACTTGTAGGTATGCATGCCTTTAGCTCTTGTCTTTGATTGGCTCTGATGATGTGCCTCTCTGTGTGTTGCAGGCCTTTCTCTATAGAACCAGCTATTGGAACTCTTAATGTGGGAGAGTCCATGCAACTGGAAGTGGAGTTTGAGCCACAGAGTGTGGGCGATCACAGTGGAAGACTTATCGTGTGTTATGACACAGGTATGCAGTATTCTTTGTTAAAAGTTCTACATTTGAAGTGTGTTTGTACTTTGTTAATTCCTAGGTGAAAAGGTGTTTGTATCTCTCTATGGAGCTGCCATAGACATGAATATAAGGCTGGATAAGAATTCCTTGACCATCGAGAAAACCTACATATCTCTGGCCAATCAGCGAACTATAACCATTCACAATCGCAGTAATATCATTGCCCATTTCCTGTGGAAGGTATTTGCTACCCAGCAAGAAGAGGACAGAGAAAAATATAGGTCTGTAACAAAAATCACCTATATGCAGTAATCACATGAATCTCACATTGCCTGTTTTCTTTAGGGCCTGTGATGATCTGATCAAAGAGGAGAAGGATGAGACTGATGAGTTTTTTGAAGAGTGCATTACTGATCCTTTACTCCGAGAACATCTTTCTGTTCTGTCCCGAACCTTTGCGAATCAGAGGAGGCTGGTGCAGGGAGACAGCAAGCTGTTCTTCAATAACGTTTTCACTGTGGAGCCCCTGGTGAGCATATAAATAAAAGCTGACCATACAGGTTGTTTTTTAATGATTCTTTCATGTTTTTCAGGAAGGTGATGTCTGGCCCAACTCATCAGCTGAAATCACCGTGTACTTTAACCCACTAGAAGCCAAGCTCTATCAACAGACCATTTACTGCGACATTTTAGGTAGTGACCTCCTCCAAGTGGTAAACTCAGGTTTTGGATGATAAAGTCTGAATTGTTTTTCTAGGCCGAGAAATCCGTCTGCCCCTCCGAATCAAAGGGGAAGGCATGGGACCTAAGATTCACTTCAACTTTGAATTGCTGGATATTGGGAAAGTTTTCACTGGATCTGCACATTGTTATGAGGTAAGCACTAGAGTTGTTCGTTGATACTTCAAGACCTTCACATTCTTGCCTTTTATTGATATAGGCGATACTGTACAACAAAGGCAGCATCGATGCTCTCTTCAACATGACCCCTCCAACTTCAGCTTTGGGGGCCTGCTTTGTTTTCAGTCCCAAGGAAGGCATCATTGAACCAAGTGGAGTCCAAGCTATCCAGATCTCCTTCAGCTCTACCATCCTGGGAAACTTTGAAGAAGAGTTCCTGGTCAATGTCAATGGGTCACCTGAGCCTGTGAAACTGACCATTAGGTAAGGTACATTTATAATGAATGTAGAAACTACCCTCTCCCCCACCTTGTATTCCTCCTTCCAGAGGCTGTGTCATTGGACCTACCTTCCATTTTAATGTTCCAGCTCTGCACTTTGGTGATGTTTCCTTTGGTGAGTAGTTTTCCATTTTAAATTAGAAATTGTTTTATTTCTCACATCATATTTTGTTTTCCAGGGTTTCCTCATACCTTGATATGTTCCCTCAATAATACCTCTTTGATCCCCATGACTTACAAACTGCGTATCCCTGGGGATGGCCTTGGCCATAAAAGCATTTCATATTGTGAGCAGCATGTGGACTACAAAAGACCATCTTGGACCAAGGAAGAAATATCCTCAATGAAACCAAAAGAATTCACCATCTCTCCTGACTGTGGCACCATTCGCCCCCAGGGATTTGCTGCTATCAGGGTAAAGTGCATGGCCTTCCTGCACACACAGCTCGAAGACCAACTTGTCACCTTTTTCTTTCCAGGTGACATTATGCTCCAACACTGTGCAGAAATACGAGCTGGCACTCGTGGTGGACGTGGAGGGCATCGGAGAAGAGGTGCTGGCGCTCTTAATTACAGCAAGGTATTGCTCCCCAGCTTGCTCTTCTCCTGAGTTTTTGAATTGTGTGATGGGCTCCTCCGAGCAGGTGTGTTGTACCTGCCCTCCACCTGGTCAATACAGAGGTGGACTTTGGGCACTGCTTCCTGAAGTACCCGTATGAGAAAACACTCCAGCTTGCCAATCAAGATGACCTCCCAGGATTCTATGAGGTCCAGCCTCAGGTGAGTTCCTTTCTCCTTCTTCAGTATTAATTTGTCCTTACCCCTCTGGTTTTCTCTCCCCCAGGTGTGTGAGGAGGTGCCTACTGTGCTGTTTTCCAGCCCCACCCCCAGCGGGGTCATCTCCCCAAGCAGCACCATCCACATACCACTGGTCCTGGAGACCCAGGTCACTGGAGAACACAGATCCACGGTTTACATCTCAATCTTTGGGAGCCAGGACCCCCCTTTGGTGAGAGTCCATTTTCAGAACTGCAATTGAAATTCCTGTGTTCTTTCTCTCTGGCGGAACTCAGGTATGTCACTTAAAGAGCGCTGGAGAAGGCCCAGTTATCTACGTCCATCCCAATCAAGTGGACTTCGGGAATATCTACGTCCTAAAAGACTCTTCCAGGATTCTCAACCTATGCAACCAGTCCTTCATTCCCGCATTTTTCCAGGCACACATGGTAAGTCATGGGACATGATGAAACACAGCTTTCTTCCCTGTTAACTTGTACTCTTGTGTTGCAGGCACACAAAAAATCCCTTTGGACGATTGAACCCAATGAAGGCATGGTTCCTCCAGAAACTGATGTTCAACTGGCACTGACCGCCAACCTGAATGACACACTGACATTCAAGGACTGTGTTATTTTGGACATTGAAAATAGCAGTACCTATCGGATTCCTGTTCAGGCTTCCGGAACTGGTTCCACTATTGTTTCAGATAAGCCCTTTGCTCCAGAACTCAATTTGGGGGCACATTTTAGGTAAGGAAATCTCATGGACCAGTTTTTATAGAAATCCTCTCAACACCTGCCTCGTCTTTTCCAGCCTGGATACCCACTATTACCACTTTAAGTTGATCAACAAGGGACGTCGGATCCAACAGTTGTTCTGGATGAATGATAGCTTCCGACCCCAGGCCAAGCTGAGTAAGAAGGGCCGGGTTAAGAAGGGACATGCTCATGTCCAACCCCAGCCCAGTGGCTCTCAGGAGCCCAGGGATCCACAGAGCCCCGTGTTTCATCTCCACCCCGCCAGCATGGAGCTGTACCCAGGCCAGGCAATTGATGTGATACTCGAAGGCTATTCTGCTACTCCCAGGGTAAGGGGATAGCACATTTGGAAGCTATTGTTGTTCCCCAAATGCTGGCTTATCTCACTGGCAGATAGTGAAAGAGAAGCTGGTGTGCCACGCCATCATCGGGGCACAGAAGGGGAAGAGCTTGGTGATGGCTGTGAACATCACCTGTGAGTTCGTCGCACCTCTCATCCAGCTCTCCACCAAGCAGCTCATCTACCGACTGGAGAAGGTCAGTGAGGTGTGCTGGCGAGGGCTGGGTGCTTGATTTGTTTCCTCTTTTTCTGTTTTTGCAGAAACCTAACAGTATCCTGAAACCTGATTACCAGCCCTTGGCCATAAAGAACATTTCCACCCTGCCCGTGAACTTGTTGCTGTCAACATCTGGACCCTTCTTTATATGTGAGACTGATAAATCCCTGCTGCCGGCAACTCCTGAGGTACCTTAATAGGGGTCTGTTCTGGCAAGCTGAGTTAGTAATTTCCCCATTATCTTGTTTGTAGCCTATTAAACTGGAAATTGATGAAGAAAAAAACCTGCTGATCAAGTTTGACCCTTCCTACAGAAACGATCTGAACAACTGGGTGGCAGAAGAAATTCTAGCAATTAAGTATGTGGAACACCCTCAGATAGACAGCCTGGACCTGCGCGGAGAAGTGCATTACCCCAACCTCAGCTTTGAGACAAAGGAGCTGGATTTTGGCTGCATCCTGAACGATACTGAGCTCATTCGCTACGTTACCATCACCAACTGCAGTCCGTTGGTTGTGAAGTTTCGCTGGTTCTTCTTGGTGAATGATGAGGAAAATCAGATAAGGTACCCCCAGCACAGAACTCTCACAGAACTCTCTCCCCCTATTCCCTGTCCCATGCTTTGGTAGGTTTGTGACATTGCCGAAGAAGCCCTACAGTGCCCCAGTGTCCCAGATGGAGTCCATCCCAGCAACCTCAGAGGCTGCCAGCCCACCAGCAATCCTAGTTACAGTAGAGTCCCCCGAGATGGATTTAAATGATTTTGTTAAGTAAGTGCAAAGCCAACATAGATTATTTGTAGAGTGAATCTCTGCATTTCATTAAACTTCCTAGGACTGTCCTTGTGGATGAAGATGCCAGGCCTGAAGAAAAAGAACTAAGAAAAACGAAAGCTTCCAGTGTGATCTCAGATGTACGGTGTCCTTTCCATGGGGAGGGTAGGCATGCCAGCTTTTCCTCACATCTTTAATTTCTAGGAAATAAAAATTAGCTCTACTGAAATAGAAAGAATATACTCAAGCCAGAGCCAGGTGGAGGATCAGGAATCCCTACAGACCTGTGAACAGAATGAGATGCTTTCCATTGGGATAGAAGAAGTAAGTGACACCGTGTGATTCCTGACCTTATCGCTGCTCTCTTACAGAATGACTTTCTCTGCAGGTGTTTGATATTTTGCCCCTGTTTGGAGTGTTGCAGCCACACAGTAGCCACCAAATATCGTTCACCTTCTATGGACACGCTAACATCATTGCACAAGCTAAAGCTCTGTGTGAAGTGGAAGAAGGACCCACCTACGAAATAACACTGAAGGGAGAGGCGTCCCTGGTCAACTATTCCTTTGACACCAAGGATATTCACTACGGATTACAGGTATCACAAACCATCGGGTAGAGATTTTCTGGGATGGAGTCACTCTTCTCCTTCTCTTCTCAAGCTGTTTGACCATGTCACAGAGAGGGAAATCACGCTGACGAACATGGGGAAAGTTGGCTTTGAGTTCAAGGTTCTGACTGACCACCAGTCTTCTCCAGACAACCTTCTCCCTGGAGTGCCACTAATCCTGCCTGTGTCTGTAAGTAAATGGTGGGAGGGGCCCGAATTCAAGTTTTCCCTTTTCTGGTCTTTCTACCGCGTAGGGCTTTATCAGTTCACATCAAGAGCAGGTATTAAAAGTTTACTACCTACCTGGAGTACCTGAGGTCTTTAAAAGGAGTTTCCAGATACAGATCGCCCACCTGGACCCAGAAAATATCACTCTGAGCGGAGAGGGAATCTTTCCCCAAATCTGCCTCGATCTCCCCAGGAACCTCACAGGTAGTACTTCACACTGGAGTAGTTCCCCACTGCCTTCCAACCCCCACTCCCCACCCTGGTACAGCAAATGAAAAGTATGAAATGTTCTTGAATCAAGCCAGGAAAAACACAGACAAAGAGTATAACAAATGTGAAATGCTCGATCACTTTGACATAATAACTGAGGAAGTGCCAGAAGACGAGCCTGCTGAGGTAAGACAGCTCCAGCCTGCACGGGACGCCTGATTTGCTGACTTGCTCTTCCTTCTTGCTTCAGGTAAGTGCTCATCTCCAGATGGAGGTAGAAAGACTTATAGTCCAAAGCTATGTCCTAGAACATCAGAAAACAACCACCCCTGATCCTATGGATGACCCCTGCTTCAGCCATCGGAGTCGCCGCAAACTGGCCAAGTGAGTGGTTTCCAGTGACTGCCTTTCTGTGCAAGTGACTAGTAAGGTCTATTAACCATTTCAGAATCCAGCTACCAGAGTACATCCTGGACTTTGGCTACATCATCCTTGGCGAAGTCCGAACCCACATCATCAAGATCATCAACACCAGTCACTTTCCAGTGTCATTCCATGCAGACAAGCGTGTCCTTCATGAGACAGGTACCCAGGCTGGGGAGACCCTTTCCTATTGCCCATGAAGAAATTTTTTTTTGTCTTGGTCCAGGATTCAGTACTGAGCTAGATCGTGTAAAGAATCTACCTCATTGTGAAACGGAAATATTTGAAGTGAGATTTGACCCACAGGGGGCCAATCTTCCTGTTGGAAGCAAAGAAGTCATTCTGCCCATCAAGGTACAAGGCACCGCTGGGCCCACCCGGACCTGCACATGATAACTGCAGTTTATACCCTCTCTAGGTGGTTGGAGGGCCAACAGTTCACATCTGTCTCCAAGCCAAGGTGACCATTCCAACCATGACTCTCTCTCGTGGAAAAGTGGACTTTGCCACAATTCAGTGTGGACAGTGCCTGGTGGAAACTATTCAGCTTTCCAATCATCTCCAAGTCCCTTGTGAATGGTTCGTCCAGAGCCAAAAGCCTGTTGACAAGGTAAATGAGCTGTGGCCCATTGGTCCTCCTTTGATGATCTAATTCTCTAATATTTATAAACCAGCTGGAGAAACACATGCCGAAGTACTTAAGACAGAAACTACGCGCTGAATTAAAGCCAAAGACACGGATCTTCGAAATCCAGCCCATTTCTGGAGTCTTGGATCCTGGTGAGAAGTCCAACGTGCAAGTGAAATTCATGCCAAAAGAAGAGGTGAGCTTTAAAGAAATATGGCTTCATTTAGATCAGATGCTTGTTTTGTTTTTATGTTTTCCAGAAATTCTACAGCCAAACCCTGGTGTTTCAGATTGCCCAGAGTGCTCAAAAGCTTACCCTCCTGGCACGTGGGCAAGGTCTAGAGCCACGCCTGGAATTTAGTCCTTCAGTCCTGGATCTGGGGCCACTGCTACTTTGTGCACCTGGAGACGAGGCCGAGGTGATAGTGAAGAATCCCTGCAACTTCCCCATTGAGTTTTATTCCTTAGAATTTGATCAGCAGTATCTCATAGAAGAAAAGGTGAGCAGAGGTCAAACCAAACTGTTTTTCTAACCAACAGGATTCTCTTTCTCCCCTCGAGCAGATCTTGCGGAAGCTGAAGGGCTATGATTCCTACAACACCCTGCTGCTGCCTCCCCGCAACCCTGGGGAGAAGCTGCCCCCAGAACTGTACGAGTACTTCAAAGAGATAAAGAAGTCAAAAGAGGAGCAGATGAGGGCGAAATATCTGGAGAATCTGGCACAGGAGAATGGTGAGAACTCAATGTGGAGAACACCTCATGCTCCCTGGTGTTTTCATCCTTTGCTACCTGGCAGAAGAGGAAGATATAACCTCATCAGATCAGGGAACCTCCAATAGCACAAAGAGGACATCGCTGAGCCGAGGGATCTCTGTCACATCCAACCTGGAAGAATGGCACGCCCTGTTGGTCGAGTCCAAAACCTACCTAGAGGAAGAGGAGGATGAGGAAAGCCTGGAAAAAATCATTTTCCAAAGTAACCGAGCATTTTAGTGTTTTGATACTAGTTGTGTGCACACACATATATTTTAAATTTGCAGCTGACAAGCTTCAGAGCATTGACAGCCACTCCATGGAGGAAGTTGGAGAGGTGGAAAACAACCCAGTGAGCAAAGCAATCGCTCGCCACCTGGGCATTGACATTTCTGCAGAAGGCCGCCTGGCCAAGAACCGGAAAGGCATCGCCATTATCATTCATGGGACACCCTTGTCAGGTAGGCAACAGTTCTGAGGGGAGGTTAAGACCCGTGAAATTCAACCCCCTGGTCTTTTTAATAGGAAAGTCAGCCAATGCCGTTAGCGTGGCCAAGTACTACAACGCAGCCTGCCTGAGCATCGACTCCATTGTGCTGGAAGCTGTGGCCAACAGCAACAACATCCCAGGGATCCGGGCCCGTGAGCTCTGCATCAGGGCTGCCATAGAGCAGTCCGTGAAGGAAGGAGAGGAGGCTGGTAAGAGCCCATTCTCTTGGGTTTTTGTGGTCACTTTTAATAAAAATTCACCCTCTCCTTATAGCCCAGGAGGCAGCTGTGGGTCAAAACGTCATAGGGCAAGGACGACTGAGCACTGACACCTTGGGCAAGTTAGCCTCCGAGATGACTCTGGTGGCCCCAGAAATTAAACCTGGAAAGAGTGTTCGTGGGAGCGTGGTGATCACCAAAAGCAAGGCAGACAGCCATGGCTCCGGGTCACAGAAGCAGCATCACTCACACCAGTCTGAAACACCACAGGTACAAATCAGGGCTCTACCGCAGAAGGGCTGTTCTGACTCCTGATCCTTCTCCCACTCAACAGATTTCCTCCAGCCCTCTCCCCCCGGGGCCCATCCACCGCTGGCTCAGTGTTAGTCCCAGTGTCGGAGGCGAGACCGGGCTGATGAGCTGTGTGCTCCCGGATGAACTTCTCGTGCAGATCCTGGCAGAGCGGATACAGGTGGGTCCATGCCACCTGCACAGAGCTGCAGGATAGTAACTGTCTTTGCTCTCTCTGGTTTCAGCTGAGTGACTGCTACCGAGGAGTGGTGTTTGATGGCCTCGACACTCTCTTTGCTCAGAATGCTGCAGCCGCCCTCCTCTGCCTGCTGAAGGCCATTGGCAGCCGGGAGCATATATACATTCTCAACATGGCCCAGGATTACGCAGCCATGAAGGCCCAGGAGAAAGCCAAAAAGGAGCAAGAAGGCAAGGCCTCCTACCTTTCCATTGGGCTTAAGTCCTCACCTTCCCGTCTCTGTTCCCCTCACAGAACGCAAGCACAAGGGAGCTCTTGAGAAAGAGAAGGAGCGTCTCCAAAACATGGATGAGGAAGAATATGATGCCCTGACTGAGGAGGAGAAACTCACATTCGATCGGGGGATTCAGCAGGCGCTCCGCGAGCGGAAGAAGAGGTCAGGGCCAAGGGCTGGCCAGAGCAGAAGCCGAACTGTTTTTTCTCTGCCTGGTTTGATGAAGGGAGCAGGAGAGGCTGGCAAAGGAAATGCAAGAAAAGAAGCTACAGCAGGAGCTGGAGCGACAAAAGGAAGAGGATGAGCTGAAACGGAGGGTCAAAAAAGGAAAGCAGGGACCCATTAAGGAGGAGCCCCCCATGAAGAAATCTCAAGCAGCAAACAAGCAGGTAACAGCCTCACTTACTCCTTGCCAGGAGACTTGACGCATCTTTTCTGTGTCATGCCTTCTAGGTTCCTCCGCTCACCAAAGTGGATGTCAAGATGGAGACAATCGAAAGGAAAATATCTGTTAGGGAACAAACAATGTCTGAGAAGGAAGAGCTAAATAAGAAGAAAAGGAACATGGGCGATGTCAGCATGCATGGGCTTCCTCTTGTCCAGGACCAAGAGGACAGTGAAGGGGACAACTCAAAGGACCCCGACAAGCAACTGGCCCCGAAGTTTAAGACCTATGAATTGACACTGAAGGATGTCCAGAACATCCTCATGTACTGGGACCGGAAGCAAGGAGTCCAGCTGCCTCCTGCAGGGATGGAGGAAGCGCCCCATGAGCCCGACGACCAGCGCCAGGTCCCCTTGGGTGGGCGCAGGGGCCGCAAGGACCGGGAGAGAGAGCGCCTGGAGAAGGAGCGCACGGAGAAGGAGCGCCTGGAGAGGGAGAAGGCGGAGCGGGAGCGCCTGGAGAAGCTGCGAGCCCTGGAGGAGCGGAGCGACTGGGAGGGGGAAGGGGAGGAGGACCACGAAGGGAAGAAGGAGAAGGACCTGGGCGTACCCTTCCTAGACATCCAGACACCAGACTTTGAAGGCTTGAGCTGGAAGCAGGCCCTAGAGAGCGACAAGCTTCCCAAAGGAGAGCAGGTATGGACTCTCCTCCAGGGTGGGGAAGTCTCCACAGGAAATTCACAATGGGCCTTTCCTTTAGATCCTAGACATCTTGGGTCTGGGTGCCTCCGGACCACCCATCCCGCCTCCCGCCTTATTCTCAATCGTCTCCTACCCGGTGAAGCGGCCACCTTTGACCATGACAGACGACCTGGAGCATTTTGTATTTGTGATCCCACCATCCGAAGATATATCTCTGGATGAAAAAAAAGAAATGGAAATAGAATCAGACTTTTTGGCCACCACAAACACTACAAAGGTAACACATGAGCAGTTTATTCTCCTAACCTTTATTTAAGACCTCATGCTCGTTTTTAATTAAGGCTCAAGAGGAGCAGACCAGCTCATCTAAGGGGGGCAAACAGAAAATGAAAGAAAAGATAGACCAAGTCTTCGAGATTCAGAAAGACAAGCGTCACATGGCCTTAAACAGGAAGGTCCTTTCTGGGGAACCTGCTGGAACCATTTCCCAGCTGTCAGATACAGACCTGGACAACTTCAACGGGCAGCACTCCCAGGAGAAATTCACCAGGTGGGCCTTCCAGCAACCCAGGGAGGGGAATCCTCACTTTATAAACCTGTGTGGTCATTTGCAGACTGAATCACTTCCGGTGGATCGTGCCAGCCAATGGCGAGGTAACGTTGCAGGTGCACTTCTCTTCTGATGAGTTCGGGAACTTTGACCAAACCTTTAACTTTGAGATCCTAGGAACTTGCTGCCAGTACCAGCTCTACTGCCGAGGCATCTGCACTTACCCATACATTTGCCAAGACCCAAAGTAAGTGTGTTTCATTTTAAAAGAAAAGGTTGCCTCTCCTCACCTTTTCCCCTCCTGTGTTCAGAGTGGTATTTCCTCAGCGGAAGATGGACATGAAGACAAATGAGGTCATCTTTAAGAAGTATGTTATGAGCACGGAGACGTACTACTTTGGGCCACTACTTTGTGGAAAATCAAGAGATAAGTAAGTGTTCCATTATTTTAAAGCAGATTTCAATACCGTTAACCCCATTCTTGTTCATCCCCAGGTACAAGTCATCCTTATTCCCAGGCAACATGGAGACGCTAACAATCCTGAACACTTCCTTAATGGTGGTGGAGGCATCCTTCTATTTTCAGAATGATGTCAAAGCAAACACGTACTTCCTGGAACCCAACACCATGGTCCTGAAACCCAATGAGAAGCAGGTACGGTCATGTGGACACAAGTCACCAGGGCAATGTACTTTCTTTTGACTTTTCCTTCCATCAGATATTAAACGTATGGGCCTACCCTACTTCAGTTGGTGTCTTTGAAGACAGCATTGTCTGCTGCATCAATGACAACCCAGAGCCAGCCATCTTCCAATTAAGCTGCCAGGGGATCCGCCCGGAACTAGAGCTGGAACCCAGGCAATTACATTTTGACCGGCTCTTGCTGCACAGGTCAGAGTTCTAGATCATGTCAGGACTGGAAGATGAAATTGCAACTTTCCTTTTGTCTCTGCAGACAGGAATCCAGGGTAGTTCTTCTCCGCAATGTCACGCTCCTGCCTGTGGCCTGGCGGATCACCAGCCTGGAGCACTTGGGTGATGATTTCACTGTATCCCTGATGCAGGGGACCATCCCCCCTGAGGCTGAGTACGGCCTGCACCTGTACTTTCAGCCCACCAAGCCTGTCAACATCAAGAAGGCTATTCGGTTGGAGGTGAGGCTTCACACATCCACAGACTTGGTTATCTTTTACTGAAGACTTTCCCTTTCCCTGCCAGGTTTTAGATGCAGAAAATCTTCTTGGTGTTGTTCAGATTGAAAATATCATGGTCTTTGCAGAGGCATACGACATCGCCTTGGACATCACCTTCCCCAAAGGTCTGTTGGGCCCTTCAAGGACAGGATGTTTGCCCCTCTCTGCCCTGGCCCCTGGTCTCTGCAGGAGCTGAAGGGGGACTGGATTTTGGGATTGTCAGGGTCACAGAGGAGGCGAAGCAGCCCCTGCAATTGAAGAACCGTGGGAAATATGAGATCGCGTTCAGGTAACTGGAATCCCATCAGATGTAAGGCCATCACCTAGGCTGACTTCTTATTCTTGTCTTTCAGCTTTTCCGTGGACTCTGTAGGGATTTCAACACCTAATATAAATTCCATGATCTCAGTCCAACCCAAAAAGGGTTCACTGACCCCAACAGAAAAACCCACAAATGTCCAAGTTTTCTTCCATGCAAAAAAGGAAGTGAAGATTGAGCACCAGCCTGTTCTGCGCTGTCAGGTAAGAGAGCTCCAAAGGGAGGGGCTGCCTCAGGCTGACTTGCTCATTCTTCTTCCCGTTTTAGATTATTGAGCCCAATATTTCAGAAGGAGGTGAGATCATTGCCAGCATCCCAATTAAGTTTTCCGCGAATGCAGTATATTCCAAATACAACATCACCCCCTCCTCTGTCATCAACTTTGGAGCTTTGATCTGTGGCACTCGTAAAAGCACCACCTTCACCATAGAAAATCAAGGTGTTACTGACTTCAAGTTCGCCCTTTATAAGCTGACAGGGGAGAGCCCCATTCATCAAAAGAAAGCGTAAGACAAATATTTACTTAACTCATTCCATTATCTAAGGGTATACTCTTGCTTCTTTAATCAGAGCCAGCCACGTCAGACATGCAAGATCCCGAGAAAGTGAGAGCTTCTACAAAACTGGCTCTTCCAGAGCAGCCAAGTTCTCTGACACGATTCAGAAAGAAGTAACCACCACAGGCCAGGTGCGTGTCCTTTTCCCTGTTCTTACAGATACAGCCTCCTATCCCTCCCACCCTTGTCCTGCAGGCCCGCTTCGCCCATGGCATGTTCACCGTGTACCCTGGGTTTGGCTCCATTCCTTCCGGAGGACAGCAGGTCATCAACGTTGACTGTGTGGCTGACGCCATGGGAAAGTGTGAGGAGTTTATAGCCATCGATATCTCCGGCCGAGACCCTGCAGTCCACCCTGCCGGCATTCTTTACACTTTGCTAGCTGAAGCCTGTCTACCAGGTACTGACCACTCACATTGGACAGCACCACTTCAGCATCTCATGGTCTCCCCTTCACTCCCCAGCCTTCGTGACCGAAAACAATGCCTTGATATTTGAAGAGCACCAGATATGTACCAGTGCCAACCTGCACCACATCCTGCAGACCATAGAGAGCGGGGGGCTGTTCGTCGAGGATGAGAACAAGTTCATCTTCTGCAATGTCCTGGTGGGCCGCCAAGCCAAGGCTCGTTTCAAGATCAGCAACGTGGGAAAGATCACCTGTGATGTCAACATTGTAGTCAGGCCTATCTCCAATAAGGTAAGACGCTCCCAATGGCCCCTGGCCCAGCGTGACACACTCTGGTCTCTGCCCCCATCACCAGCCCTTTGCCCGCATCGTCGACATTTTTGAAGTGGAACCCAGCAAGATGTGCATTGCCAGTCATTCCCATGCCTTTGCCACGGTGTCCTTCACCCCGCAGATCATGCAGAACTACCAGTGCATCTTTGAGGCTACCTTGGATGGCTTGCCCAGGTACCAACTCCCAGCTCCCAGCTCCCTCTCCTCTGACAGGCTACAATCTTCCTGTCCCCTACAGCACCCTGGCCAAGAGCCGAGGCCTCGTGTTTGACATCGCTGGTGAGGGGAACCTCCCTCGAGTGACGGTTGTGCGGCCAGTTCTTCATAACCAATATGGAAACCCCTTGCTCCTCTTTAAGAGGCTTCTCCTTGGTCATTCAGAGAAGCTGCCTCTCATCCTCAAGAACAATGGTGTCCTCCCTGCCCAGGTAATACTCGAGGGTGAAGCATGAGGCTGAAACCTAGCACTCATCCCTGCTTTCCTTCTGCCAGCTGCATGTTGACCTGCAGGATGAGCTAGGAGTCTTCTCCCTGAAAGGGAGGCCCACCACCGCGTATATCTACATCACAGAGGAAAATAAACCACATGTAAAAGGTAAGTGTGGGGAGGGTGCTTCTAGAGGGCAATCTAAATCATATCTTCTCTCTTCTCTTTGCAGCAAAGAAAGCTCACACAGCCTCCTTGGTTGTTTCTCCTGGAGATACAGCTGAATTTGATGTCGTTTTCCACTCCCAGAAGGTTGGGAGGATGAGAGGTATCATCCACTTGTCAGTGATCAACAACCAATATGAGGAGACCTCCATCCACATGGTGGGAGAGGGCTATGAGGATGACATCACCTTGGACAACATCCATGGACTGGTGGCCCCCACCAGCCAGGAAGACATAAGTATCTCTGAGTTCACAGAGATCATCGAGGACAATGATATGGAAGACTTGGTGGCAGGTGGGAGAAACAGCAGTGAAGTGTTGGCAAGTAGGACTCACAGCCTTCTGCTTCTAATCCCTAGCTGCTCTGGTGGACCACATCCAATTTGGGGACTGCCACATTGGACACAGCTATAATGCGAGCTTCACAGTCACAAATCACAGCCAAGTGAACTTGATACGGTTTGAATGGCCTGTTTCAGCTACAATTGCTTTCTCCCCACAGGTAAATAAAAGTCATTCATCATTTTTTGGAATCTCAAAAATACTAATACCAGGCTCTTTCCTAGATGGGCCACCTCCACCCTGGGTGTGCCAAGGACATAGTGGTGACCATGAAGTCAGATGTACCCATCAACCTAAAGAATATGCGGATCAGGTGCAAGCTCTCCAGGATTATGTTTCAGCTCCCTGCAGACCAGGTCCCCGACTGGGATGACCGCATGCACACAGTCAAGTGGGTGGACGTACCCAGAAACATGCCTGGGACTTTCACTACAAAACGAAAAGTAAGTGGGGACATCAAGCACCAATCTGACCACATCTCTGAGGACACAGCTGCCTTTGTTACAGGTGATAGAGACGGATCCGGAACCTGCTCACTCAGTACTAGAAGAAAACTACCAAGAACTGCAGCTTCAAATCAGTGCCAATGTGGATTTCGCTTCATACCATTGCCAAGCAAGAGATGTGCGCTTTAAGGAAACCTTGGTTTACCAGACCCGAGTGTTTGAGTGAGTCATCAAAAGTCTCGTGATACTAGATGTTTCTCAAATCTGCTCCCTGATCGATTTGCAGGTTCGATGTGATTAATTCAGGACGTGTCCAGCTGGAATTCAGCTGGGTCTCAGAAGATACCTCAAAGGCAGTCAGCTTTGCAAAACCAGATCACCAAGGTAAATTCAGTGGCAAGTAAAACCCAGGGCCTCAGAATATCACCCACTCCCTGTCTGTCCCCAGGTTCAGCTCAAAAAGATCAGCTTAGTCAGGGCACGATGCATACAGGCAGCACCCTGGACAGCACCATGGACCACTGGGCCGAGGGTTCCCCACAGCCCTTCTCTGTGGAGCCCTCTTCGGGAATCGTGCCGGTGGGGAAGATTCAGAAGTTCAAAGTAAAATTCTCCCCGTTGGACATTGGAGACTTCGAGAGCAACCTTTTCTGCCAGTAAGAAAATGTGCTCGCCACAACACCCTTCTTAAAACAAATAAAAATAACCTTATCCTCTCAGGATTCCCAACCTGCCACCTGGAGAGCAAGGTCCGGTCCTGGTAGCAAAAGGGCGGAGCACCTTGCCCATCTGCCATTTTGATCTGAAAGACTCGGACTACATAAGTGGCCATCAGCGCAACCCAGAGCTCCGAGGGTCCAGTGGGGGAGCTCTGGATCCAAACACCCGGGTGATTGAGTTCACCACTGTGGGCATAGGAGGGAAGAATCTCCGGTGAGTTGCTTAGGTTTACATTGATTGAATTCTCTCTTCTGTCAATTCTCTCCACCCTGGCCAGGACCTTTACCATCCTAAACCCAACCAATAGCACCTACTCCTTCTGCTGGATCTCTGAAGAAATTGAAAGTCTCCAGAACCCTGCAGCATTCACATGCCTTACAGAAAAGGGCTTCATCCACCCTGAAAAGAAAGCCGAGGTATGTGCAGATGAGAACCACTCAACCCAAGGTTTTACCACTCTGTTCCAAATTGTCTTGTTAGATCGTGTTCCAGTTCACACCTTTCCATCTGGGCATCACTGAGTCATCATGGACCTTCCTAATTCCCGAGCACAACATCACAGTCCCTTTCCTGCTGGTAGGCAAAACTACCGAACCTCTCATCTCTCTGAACAAGTCACACCTCAACTTCAGCTCTCTCCTCATTGGTAAGGCTGTCCTGATGGTATGTATTTAGAGTGCCCCCACTAAGGGCTGGTGTTTCCTCCTCAGGCAGAGAAGCCAGGGAGACTGTGCAGATCATTAACAAGGAGGAGCAGGGGTTCGATTTTTCCTTCCAGGACAACTCCCGCTATTCTGAAGGTTTCAGCAACAGCCTGCTTGTATGTCCCATGGAAGGCTGGATCCCACCACTGTCCAGGTAAACAAAAATGAAGGTCTCATTTTGTTTGCTCAGGTAATCTGCTGTTTTGTTCCCCAACCAGGTTCCCAATTGATATTTTCTTCACACCAAAGCAGGAAGGAGATGTGAACTTTAATTTGATCTGCAATGTGGAAAAGAAAGTCCACCCTGTGACATTAAATGTCAAGGCCGAGGGCTACACTATGAATGTGGAGATCAAGTGCAAGGACAGGACAGGCTCCATCACTCTGTTGACTCCCAACCAGACTAACATCATCAACTTCTATGAGGTAAAGGTGTAAGAAGACCTTGCTATCTATCTTTGCATTCACTGCTCTGTTCTCTGTCTCCTAGGTGGAGTTAAATGAATGTGTCCAGTGTGAATTCAACTTTATCAACACTGGAAAGTTCACCTTCAGCTTCCAGGCACAGCTGTGTGGCTCCAAAACCTTGCTGCAGTACTTGGAATTTTCACCCATCGACAGCACTGTGGATGTAGGACAGAGTGTACATGCCACCCTGTCTTTTCAACCATTAAAGAAGTGTGTCTTGACAGACCTGGAACTCATAATCAAGGTGAGTCCATTTAACATTGTCCAAACTCCAAAATCATGGTCCCCCTGCCATTTCCTCCTCACAGATCAGCCATGGTCCAACATTTATGTGCAACATCTCAGGCTGTGCTGTGAGCCCGGCTATCCATTTCTCCTTCACCAGCTACAACTTTGGGACCTGCTTTATCTATCAAGCTGGGATGCCCCCATACAAACAAACCCTGGTAATTACCAACAAGGAAGAAACACCTATGAGGTAAGCAGGCTTCCAGAGCCTCCAAATGATTCAGCTTACGCCTCTTCCTCTTGATTTTCTGCAGCATAGATTGTCTGTACACCAACACCACTCACCTCGAGGTGAACTCCCGTGTTGATGTGGTAAAGCCAGGAAACACATTGGAGATTCCAATAACTTTTTATCCTCGAGAAAGTATCAACTATCAAGAACTCATTCCCTTTGAAATCAATGGGCTCTCACAACAAACAGTCGAAATCAAAGGGAAGGGTACCAAAATGAAGGTAACAGACAGTCGGGAGGCCTTCAGGCGTGGAACTCTTCTTCCTACTCTTTCTTGTCCCACAGATTTTAGTCCTAGATCCAGCCAACAGGATTGTGAAGTTGGGAGCTGTCCTACCAGGGCAGGTTGTGAAAAGAACAGTTTCCATCATGAACAACAGCCTGGCCCAGCTCACATTTAATCAGTCCATTCTGTTCACAATTCCAGAACTCCAGGAACCCAAGGTTGGTGCTCAGAGGGGCTCCTAGCGGCCCCTCAGCTGCTGACTCTGGGTGCTATTTCATTCAGGTCCTTACCCTGGCGCCCTTCCACAACATCACACTGAAGCCCAAAGAAGTCTGTAAACTGGAAGTCATCTTTGCCCCGAAGAAGCGTGTCCCTCCCTTCTCTGAGGAAGTGTTCATGGAATGCATGGGGCTCCTGCGCCCCCTCTTCCTCCTTAGCGGCTGCTGCCAGGCCCTGGAGATCTCACTGGACCAGGAACATATTCCCTTTGGACCCGTGGTGTATCAGACGCAAGCCACACGTCGCATCCTCATGATGAACACAGGCGATGTGGGTGCAAGGTAAGGGAGCAGTGTCTCCCACCCTGAGGCTGCTCTCTTTCTTTTCTTCTTTTTCTTGGAAAAGGTTTAAATGGGACATCAAAAAATTTGAGCCTCATTTCTCCATTAGCCCAGAAGAAGGCTATATTACCTCAGGCATGGAGGTTTCTTTTGAAGTGACCTACCATCCCACCGAGGTGGGAAAGGAGAGCCTTTGTAAAAACATTCTCTGCTACATCCAGGGAGGCAGTCCTCTGAGTCTAACCCTGTCTGGAGTCTGCGTGGGACCACCTGCGGTAAAAGAGGTTAGTAGCTGCTGCCCGGGGTGGCCCAGTGGCCATGGAAGATGAGGTGCCTGCTTTCTTCCAGGTAGTGAATTTCACGTGCCAGGTGCGCTCCAAGCACACGCAGACCATCCTGCTGTCAAACCGCACCAACCAGACCTGGAATCTGCACCCCATCTTTGAGGGCGAGCACTGGGAGGGGCCTGAGTTCATCACCCTGGAGGCCCACCAGCAAAACAAGCCCTATGAGATCACCTACAGGCCCCGCACCATGAACTTGGAGAACCGCAAGCACCAGGTAGACTGAGGTCCCCCCACCCCCATTGGTTTTGGCATTCTGATCACATCCTTCTTCTCCTTAGGGCACCCTCTTCTTCCCCCTCCCAGATGGGACCGGCTGGCTGTATGCTCTGCATGGGACTTCTGAGCTCCCCAAAGCTGTAGCCAATATCTATCGTGAAGTGCCATGTAAGACCCCCTACACTGAGCTTCTGCCAATCACCAACTGGCTGAACAAGCCCCAGAGGTAAGGGGGTGGGGCTAGGGGGCTGGGTGGGGCTCCCCTCTTGTGTTCTCCTATGCTGCCCCAGATTCCGGGTCATCGTGGAAATACTGAAACCAGAGAAGCCGGACCTAAGCATCACTATGAAGGGCCTTGATTACATTGATGTACTGTCTGGCTCTAAGAAAGACTACAAGCTGAACTTCTTTTCCCACAAGGAGGGAACGTACGCTGCAAAGGTATCTACATAGCAAAGGCACCACCCTGGAACCCTCCTTCCTCCCTCTCTCCCCGTGAATGCAGGTGATCTTCCGAAACGAGGTGACAAATGAGTTCTTGTACTACAATGTGAGTTTCAGGGTCATCCCTTCAGGCATCATCAAAACCATCGAGATGGTGACCCCAGTCCGGCAAGTTGCGTCAGCCTCCATCAAGTTGGAGAACCCTCTGCCCTACTCGGTGACCTTCTCCACGGAATGCCGGATGCCCGACATCGCCCTGCCCTCCCAGTTTGTGGTGCCTGCCAACTCCGAGGTACGGCCCCTTGGCTGTCGGGGGCTCCCTGAAGCATGACAGGATCCTCTGTTTTCTCTTCCAGGGCACGTTCTCATTTGAATTTCAGCCCCTGAAAGCTGGAGAAACCTTCGGAAGACTAACTTTGCACAACACTGACTTGGGTTACTACCAATATGAGCTCTATCTGAAAGCCACGCCAGCACTTCCGGAAAAGCCTGTTCACTTCCAGACTGTCCTTGGCAGCAGCCAAATCATCCTTGTGAAGTTCATCAATTACACACGGCAGAGGACAGAATACTACTGCAGGGTGAGTGGCCCCTGCTCTACCTTCTGCCCTTCACGTGAGCTGAGTTTGTTTGTTCCCCTTTCAGACCGACTGTACAGACTTCCACGCAGAAAAACTCATTAATGCAGCCCCAGGAGGCCAGGGAGGCACTGAAGCCAGTGTGGAAGTCTTATTCGAGCCCAGCCACCTGGGTGAGACCAAGGGCATCCTGATCCTATCATCGCTCGCAGGTGGAGAGTATATCATCCCCCTCTTTGGAATGGCTCTGCCTCCCAAGCCCCAAGGTCCCTTCTCGATCCGAGCCGGGTACAGCATAATCATCCCCTTCAAGAATGTCTTCTATCACATGGTGACCTTCTCCATCATCGTGGATAACCCAGCCTTCACCATTCGCGCTGGAGAGTCTGTGCGGCCCAAGAAGATCAACAACATCACAGTCTCCTTTGAAGGAAACCCATCTGGCAGCAAAACCCCCATCACCACCAAGCTGACTGTGAGCTGCCCTCCTGGTGAAGGGAGTGAGACTGGAGTTAAATGGGTTTATTATCTGAAGGGGATCACCCTTTAGTGGTAACCAGGGTTACCTGTATCAACCAAAAGCTATGCATTGTCTTAGCCTGAAAAAGAATAGAGAAAACAATAAGAATTCTAAAGGAACTGTTTTTATTCTTCTCATACAATTATAGGGCAGTTATTTCCCTATTATGTGTTTTCCAAATATAGATATGAAATATCTATTCCATATTAAACATTATAACTACACACAACAGCTCTATATTTTAGACAACTGAATCCTTGTGAGTCCCTAAATTGAGTTTCTTGACATAGCCCCAAAGCTCAAGTACTTTGTAATAATTCCCATTTTTATCAAGAAGGCACAGGTATCACACTAGTGACCTTCTACTCTACAACACTTAGCAATGCGTGACGCTGGGTACTGCAGTTTCTTTTTAAAATCCAAAATGGTTTAAAAAGCCCTTAGACATGACTATTTTGATGTGGCATTTTATTCTGCTTTCACATAAAAGCCAAATAAATATTTTCAGAGGGATGAGCAGATAACATTAGGGCAATCCAGGGACACTCCCATCACTTTTTCTCTTGGCTTTTATACCATCAGTGTCCGAATCCCACATCTGCCCTACACAGAAAGTTCTCACTGAAGTCTAGGCCCTGGAGAAAGGCTAATAGAGATCCCAGCTCCCCCCACCACACATACACACCCCGCCTTGGATAGCATTCAGCAGGAGAGCAGGGATTCTCAACCCATCTGCACATCAGGACCACCTAACTCTCACTCTGAACGTGCCCAGTCCCCATCTGATGTAATTGGTCTGGAGAGGGGTGTGGGCATCTTTATTATATACATTTAACTTGTATAGCAGATGGTTAAAGTCTGGCCCTGGCATGGGTTTGCTTCTGCAGACATACACCTCTGACGGAGGGTCCCCCTGCCTCTACCTGCTCCCCACACTCATCCCCCACAGCCCTCCTACAAGAGGGGCAGGAGACTGGAAGAAGATGGCCTCTTGGGAATGAATGCCGTAAAGAAGTGGGTCTTAAAAATGGTCCCTGGGCCAGCAGCAGTACTATCACCTGGGAATTTATTAAAAGTCAAACTCTCAGTCCCCATGTCAGATCGACTGAATCAAAAAGTCTGTAGGTGTGGCCCGGCAATCTTTTAGCAAGTCCTTATACCTGTCAGAGGTGGCTTTCATGGAGGGAGACTCTTCTCCTTCTTCTGTACCTCCCCACAACCCTAGCCCAGTATACTCTAGGACCAAAAAAGCTTTTTCTAGAATGTCTGTAAACACAGACCTTTACAATAGTCCTCCCTCATCCTCAGGGGATACATTCCAAGGTGCCCAGTAGATGCCTGAAACCACAGATAGTACTGAACACTCCATATACTGTGGTATTTTCCTTTACATACATACCTTTGATTAATTTATAAATTAGGCACAGTAAGACATTAACAATAATAATAATAAAATGTAATAATTATAATAATATGCCAGCATCACTACCCATGTGCTTTGGGGCCATTATTAAACTAAATAAGGTTTCCTTGAACACAAGCATTGCGATCCCATGACAGTTGACCTGCTAACCCCAAGTCATCTACTCAGTGACTATCAAGTAGGTTGTGTCTACAGCATGCATACGCTAGACGAGGGGATGATTCACATCCTGAGCAGGATGGAGTGGGATGGCATGAGATTTCCTCAAGTTATTCAGAACAGCATGCCATTTAAAAAGTATGAATTTTTTATTTCTGGAATTTTTCATTAAATATTTTCATTCCACAGTTGACCACAGGTAACTGAAGCCATAGATGAGGAGGACTGCCATACTCAATAGACAATTTATTTCTATAACCTCTAAAGACACTACTGATAGGTCTAAAGACAACCAGATGACAGATTTTCACAATGGTTAAGTGAGCAAAGATCGCTCTGACCAATAATCTGAGAGGATGCTAAGATCAATGAGCAAGAGTGATGACTTGCAAATATACAGCATCTGTATAAAGTCAGTGCTTCTGAAATATTAGTATACATCAGCATCCCCTGGAGGGCTTACTGAAACAGATTGCTGAGCCCCACCCTCAGGAAGTCCGATCTAGGAGATTTGGGTGGGGCTTGAGAATCTGCATTTCTAACCAGTTCTTGGTGATGCTCGTTGGTGAGACCAATCAGACTGTGAGAACCACGACTCTAAAGCCTCGAGCCTCCTGGTTATTCGGAGTGGCCTATGGACCTGCAGCATCAGCATCACCTGGGAATTTGTTAGAAAGGCAGGCCCTCAGGCCCCACCCTAGACTTGTTGAATCAGAATCTGCATTTTCATGGACCTCCAGGCGATTTGCATGCACATTGCAGCTGAGAGTGCTACTTTAAGGTACCTGGCAAAACTTGACATTTGCCAAACCCACAGCCATAACTCTTTCATTACAGTCCTGAGAAGTCTTACCAAATCTGCATAGGACCTAGTTGATGAAATTAACCCTCCCCAAAATGTGCCTCCTTCCACCTATTCACCAGAGGTATAGGTTAGGAGAAGGGAAGCAATTGGTCCCTCACCCTACTCTTCAAAAGGGTGTACTTTTTCAATAATGGTCAATGTGGTACACCAAGTGATCCCTAAGACTAAAGAAAAGGTGGAAGAAGCTGTCTGAAATCTTGTCTAACATGCCACCAGCCCCAGCATGGCTTATAGCCAGCCTTGGGGTGGCTAGGGGCAACTCCCCCAACTTCAGACCTGTTCCAGTGCTTCCCCAAGCCACTGAAGCTGTCCATATACATTTTATAAAAGTGATCAGGGAGAAGGGAGGGGGAGAAACAAAAACGAACCCAGGTTGCAGCACACTCAGCATTAATCACTAGATCAGCCTGCGCTCAGACCTGCTTCCTCATAGCTGTTTGGTGCCTGCTGTTTCAGAATCACGTAGACCCTGCTAAAGATCATAGTTCCCCTCAATGCTCTGGAGATAACAACTTGAACATTAGGAAACGTTAAGTTTTCCGTTTGAGATATTTATTCTTGGTCCTGTGTACCAGTGAAACAACTGACATCAGCTGATCTGAAGGACCTCACGAGAAGCTGATTCACCAAAGAATGCGGTTTCCACATCCTGATGATTTCATCCGTCTTACCCAACCAATCAGTCACCTGGTTTTTCAGCCCTTCACCCTCCAGGATCCCCTTAAAAACCCCAGTCCAGAACTCTTCCGGGAGATGGATTTGAGGGTCTCCTCCCATCTCATCACTCAGTGACCTTTGATCATCACTTTCTCTGCTGCATCCCCACTGTCTCTGTGCATTGGTCTGTTACTGCACAGTGGGCACACAAACGTGTTGGTCCTATAACACCACTGAGTCTAGGGTCCAAATCCTCCTAGCCCCTGAGAGAGGAGGAAGTTCCTTCTCCCTGGGACCAAGAGCCAAGCTCAGATCCTGCCCCAGTGTGAACCCTCTTCCAGGCTGGTTTGAGATTGGGTGCATTTCTTCCCTTTAGGTTTTTCTCGTGCTTCCTTAGCCTCAAACAATAACAAAATAGTCTTATATTAGCAAATTTGGAATGGCAAAGTAGCTTAACAGCAGGCTTGATGAAAATAACCCTTCCAACACATGCTTGTGGAAGTTACATTGGAGAATCCATTCTCAGCAAAGCAGACCAGGAGACTTCTAACTGGGGGATGTTCAGAAAATGTCAGGGTAGCTGTGTGGCAGAACTCCAAGGAGCACTGTGCACAGAATACCATGGGAATGGGGCTCCCTGGCCTCGTTCCACACTGGGCCCCCAGTGAGTGTGGCATGCTAAGTCTAACCACTTCTTTAGGAGCCTCAAGTCAGAGGTGACAATACTGTAACATTGGTGAGGGCCTGCTACATTTCAAGACCTCTACCTAATACCTTAAACCCTGTTGCCCTGAAACTCCAGCTACAATTACATTGCTGTTGGAGAAACTGCTTTGCACAGTTCAAGATTTTGGTACAATTTCTTACAATGTCATCAGCAGCCTCTTGCTACAAGTTATGTCATAACTTTTACATACTTGTAATAGCTATTATGAATAGTTGTTACAGAACTATTACAAGTTCTAGCATAACAACCAAGCATCACACAGATGCAGATGAATTGTAACTGTGAAATAATGACTAGTATGCAGTCAGGCACATCAGTTATCCCCTAGTCTAGAAGAGTTTCAACAGGAATGGTCACAGGTCAGAGAAGAGGAACAAGGGTGGAAGGCAAGGGTAGCCTTTGGGCTTTATTTTTACCACCACTGCTAGCTCAATTATGCATAAATAATCTTACCTAGTTGGCATTTTTCAAGATATTAGAGAAAAGAACCACTTCTTTCTAGGAACTTCTGACCTAAAGGTAGGCATTGGTCTGGGCCTTGAATAAAAAACTGGTTACTTAGCAACCTGAGCCAGAATATAATTTCAGGAGAAAAGAATACTTCTGGTAAAAAAAAAATTCCTTATTGTTTGAATTATTAAAAACTGTATCATTACCCTTGGGAAATTCAGTTCACCTCTAAGAAAAAGCCAAACCAAAAAGCAAAAGAAACATGAAATATATTAGATATGCGTCCCGTGGAAATGCACACACATTGGAGAAATAGAACCAAATCATTCCCATTGATTTACATTTTTTCAGTGTTTTTCATCAACCATCATCAAAATCCTAAAACCAAACTTTGCAAGACATTTGGAGATGTCCTTGGCAGCACTACTACTACTTGTTAGCGCACCTACCTTCATTCATAGGATTGTGTCAGCAAAGGTTTTAACAACTATGAAAACCCCACCTGTATAGGAGAATACATTTTTTATGGATTTTTCTAGACATGATATATCCATGACTTGCCGAGTTTTGGATTAGCCTTTGTATTCATTTTCTATGGCTGCATAACAAATTACCACAAAACTAGGAGAGCAAAACAACACAAATTTATTATCTCACAGTTTCCATGGGTTGAGAGCCCAGTGTGAACTGGATTCTCAGCTCAGGGTTCCACAAGGCTGAAATCAAGGTGCTGGCCAGCTGCATCCTCATCAGGAGGCTCAACTAGGGAAAGATCTGCTTCCAAGGACCCTCAATGTGTTGGCAAAATTCATTCCTTTGTGGCCATATGACTAAACTCCTTACAGGAGAGTCTCTCTTCCAGTTCAAATTTCTTCTAATCTCTTTTAAGTACTCACTTGATTCGGTCAGGCCGACTCAAGTTAATCTCTCTTTTTATTAATTCAATGTCTGCTGATTAGGGACCTTAATTACATCTGCAAAATCTCTTCTGCGATATTACATAATATAATCATGTGAGTGATGCATAGCCCATCATATTTACAAGTCTTGTTCACGCTGAAAGAGGGCATAATACAGGGCATGAACACGAAGGGGTGGGAATATTGGAGGTCATCCTAGAATTCTGCCTACTTTTGCCCTTTACTCATTGCGTCCCTGTTTCTGTTGAGGAAAATACTCCATTTTCAAGACTGTTATAAGGCCTATATATGCACTTTTCATTCATTAAAGAAAAGTATCACCATGCATTCTGAAACTGTTATTCTTTGAGCTCCACT